AATGAATGTTTTTATGTAATAAAAAATGAAATGACAAAAGTTTAGAATGTTTGTGGGTTTTGTTCCTTAAATCCTTAATTACATAAATTAATATCTACATTATACAGATTAAGATACATATTTTTCCTCTATCTACAACATTTCTCCATTCTCTGTATCTTAAATCCTGACATTAAATGTCATTAAATTTCTTAAATCTCAAGAGAACGACTTGGTTACCAAGGAAGATATAATCCATAGCCTAGAGAGTGGGCGAATAAAAGCAGCTTCTAATGTTCTCAACTGCTTTTCTCCTGTCAACCAAATGTTTCTGTAAATAACTCATTTCTGTTGGTTTTGGGTAAGACGTGGGAGAAGGAAGAATCCCTGAATGGAGGAGTCTGGAAAGGATGCTTGACAAAACGCCCGCGCTCTCTGGAGACGCAGCCAGTCTCCTCCCTCCTAGGGTCTGGTCTTGACGATAGCATCTCGTGTTTTGGGGATGCCTTTCCTTACCAGATTCTTCTAAAGCCCAGCTGCACCCACCCTTAAGTGGGAGATAAGGCTTCTGCCCGCGGGCTCTGCGTTCGTCCACCCGGCCCCACGTTTGCTGTGGACTAAACAGGAGCCACTGGACTAGAGTACACTTGACTCTCGGCTCTGCGGACCAAAAATTCCAGGACTAAGGAATAGCAAGGTTAGGCTGAAACAGTCCACACAGGGCTTGCGGTAAACGTCTTTTCAGGAGCCACTCGCCCAGTGCAGTAAGTCGTGTACTTAGTTGACTCGAGCGCTCCAGGGAGACGCCCGACCCTACTCTGCGCCGCCCCGGGGCACCAGCTCTGCTTCCTCCAGGTCCACTGAGGCAGGCACGCCCAGCTCTGGGACAGTCAGTAAACAAGCCACGAACCGCGCCAGGGATCAGAGCACCCAGAGTCCCCGCCCAGCTGCCGGCACAGCCAATCGCAGCGCAGCCAGGCGGCGGGGCGGTGCCGGCCGAACCCAGACCCGAGGTTTTAGAAGCAGAGTCAGGCGAAGCTGGGCCAGAACCGCGACCTCCGCAACCTTGAGCGGCATCCGTGGAGTGCGCCTGCGCAGCTACGACCGCAGCAGGAAAGCGCCGCCGGCCAGGCCCAGCTGTGGCCGGACAGGGACTGGAAGAGAGGACGCGGTCGAGTAGGTGTGCACCAGCCCTGGCAACGAGAGCGTCTACCCCGAACTCTGCTGGCCTTGAGGTGGGGAAGCCGGGGAGGGCAGTTGAGGACCCCGCGGAGGCGCGTGACTGGTTGAGCGGGCAGGCCAGCCTCCGAGCCGGGTGGACACAGGTACCGCAGCCAGGCCGCGCCGCGCCGACTCAAACCTAAATTGTCATCGCATAAACTGTTTCAGCTCCTACAGCTCTGGACAGGCTGCTTTTCATTTTGGTGAGTCCATCCAGTACCTCCACGTGCCCTGTTTTTCTCCAGGCACATCCTTGGCCTCTTCCACAGTCCTTGGGTAAATGCTTGGGAGAATAATTTAAATATTTTTAATCAGATCCTCATTTTTGTTCCCTTCCTAGGTTTTAAAACATGAATCCTACACTCATCCTTGCTGCCTTTTGCCTGGGAATTGCCTCAGCTACTCTAACATTTGATCACAGTTTAGAGGCACAGTGGACCAAGTGGAAGGCGATGCACAACAGATTATACGGCATGGTTAGTGAAACTTCCCCAGAAAGAATAGTCCTGTAAAGAGCATCAGTTACATGTTTGCCTCTAGAATGAAGAAGGATGGAGGAGAGCAGTGTGGGAGAAGAACATGAAGATGATTGAACTGCACAATCAGGAATACAGGGAAGGGAAACACAGCTTCACAATGGCCATGAACGCCTTTGGAGACATGGTAAGTGTGCTGTGGACTGCCGAGCTCTGTGCCTTTTCAACATTTTATTTCCTTTTCCTTGAAGACCAGTGAAGAATTCAGGCAGGTGATGAATGGCTTTCAAAACCGTAAGCCCAGGAAGGGGAAAGTGTTCCAGGAACCTCTGTTTTATGAGGCCCCCAGATCTGTGGATTGGAGAGAGAAAGGCTACGTGACTCCTGTGAAGAATCAGGTGAGACAGTGTCAGGTTCAGACCTCCCATCTTGGATGACAGCTTTTTTTAATTCCCTTTTCAGGGTCAGTGTGGTTCTTGTTGGGCTTTTAGTGCTACTGGTGCTCTTGAAGGACAGATGTTCCGGAAAACTGGGAGGCTTATCTCACTGAGTGAGCAGAATCTGGTAGACTGCTCTGGGCCTCAAGGCAATGAAGGCTGCAATGGTGGCCTAATGGATTATGCTTTCCAGTATGTTCAGGATAATGGAGGCCTGGACTCTGAGGAATCCTATCCATATGAGGCAACAGTAAGTGGAGCTCCTTGTCATCATTCCAGCTCTCAAGTCTTTTTTTTCCCTTTACCTTTGAAAGGAAGAATCCTGTAAGTACAATCCCAAGTATTCTGTTGCTAATGACACCGGCTTTGTGGACATCCCTAAGCAGGAGAAGGCCCTGATGAAGGCAGTTGCAACTGTGGGGCCCATTTCTGTTGCTATTGATGCAGGTCATGAGTCCTTCCTGTTCTATAAAGAAGGTAAGCATATTTTTCTTTGTAGAAATTGATGCTTCTCACCCCAGCCCTCATTTTACCATCCCAGGCATTTATTTTGAGCCAGACTGTAGCAGTGAAGACATGGATCATGGTGTGCTGGTGGTTGGCTACGGATTTGAAAGCACAGAATCAGATAACAATAAATATTGGCTGGTGAAGAACAGGTATAAATTGCCAGAAATACTTACATTTGAAATCTCTGAAATGGAAAACCTGCTCTTTTTTCAGCTGGGGTGAAGAATGGGGCATGGGTGGCTACGTAAAGATGGCCAAAGACCGGAGAAACCATTGTGGAATTGCCTCAGCAGCCAGCTACCCCACTGTGTGAGCTGGTGGACGGTGATGAGGAAGGACTTGACTGGGGATGGCGCATGCATGGGAGGAATTCATCTTCAGTCTACCAGCCCCCGCTGTGTCGGATACACACTCGAATCATTGAAGATCCGAGTGTGATTTGAATTCTGTGATATTTTCACACTGGTAAATGTTACCTCTATTTTAATTACTGCTATAAATAGGTTTATATTATTGATTCACTTACTGACTTTGCATTTTCGTTTTTAAAAGGATGTATAAATTTTTACCTGTTTAAATAAAATTTAATTTCAAATGTAGTGGTGGGGCTTCTTTCTATTTTTGATGCACTGAATTTTTGTGTAATAAAGAACATAATTGGGCTCTAAGCCATAACTGCTGTGCCAGTGGCTCACTAGGAGGAAGAG